GGACTACTGTTTGAGCTACTGAGAAAGTAAAATCTCTTTTTCGTTGTTTGAGCTGGAAACCTTGTCACTCCAAGGACAGTCAGTAAACACTTTTCAATGTTAAGGGAACTGAGAGAGAGAGTTTCCTGAGAGAACAGGAAGGCAGAGAGACGAATGAGAAGTGAGAAATTGGTCCTGGCCATGTTATTGTTCCTCTAGTCCAGTTTAACTGGTGATAAGCTTAACTTGTGATAAAGATCCTAGATCCCTTTCCAGTCCTGCTGCATCCAAATCTCCCAGGAAGTCCTAGAAAATGTCTAGTCTCCCCTGAAGCTAGCCCTACTGCCAGAATTTGAGGAATATGAACCAATAAATTTCCATTATAGTTTAAGAGAATTTAAGATAGATGTGTGTATTAGTTCATTCTCACACTGCTAATAAAGACAACCAAGACTGGGTAATTAACAAAGAAAAAGAGATTTAATGGGCTCACAGTTCCACATGGCTGGGGAGGCCTCACAATCATGGCAGAAGGTGAAAGAGGAGCAAAGGCATGTCTTACATGGCAGGAGGCAAGAGAGCATGTGCAGGGGAACTGTCCTTCATAAAACCATCAGATCTTGTGAGACTTATTCACTATCACAAGAGCAGCATGGGAAAAAAACACCCCCATGATTCAATTACCTCCCACTGAGTCCCTCCCATGACATTGGGGATTGTGGGAGCTACAATTCAAGATGAGATTTGGTTGAGGACGCAGCCAAACTATGTCAGTCTCTTATTTGCCAACAAAAGCATCCTAACTGATAGAGGCCAGACAGATTTGTTTCTTTTTGTTTTTTCAATCTTTTGTTGTGAAGAAGTAAGCATAAACTCTCAATAGGTTACGTTTTACAAGCCTCTGATGAAGTTCAAAGGACAACCATGCTTAGGATTTCCAGGACAACCTGGAAAAAAAAACAGGTTGAGAAATAGGTGTGTTAATCTCCCTTCCCTCTGCTCCTCCCTCTGGCCTTCCTTTCTTTGATGGAATAGGCCCTAGGACACCTTTCTAAAAAGACTCCCTGTGGTGTTCAGAATCACTCCTACAGTCAGGTTCTCCACAATGGATCTCAGTGCTGCAAGTCACCGCATACCTCTAAGTGATGGAAACAGCATTCCCATCATCGGACTTGGTACCTACTCAGAACCTAAATCGGTAAGCTTATTTTTTCTCTCTTTGCTTGCTTGTTTCCCCAAACCCAACCTCTTTGTCACTTCAGACCCCTAAGGGAGCCTGTGCAACATCGGTGAAGGTTGCTATTGACACAGGGTACCGACATATTGATGGGGCCTACATCTACCAAAATGAACACGAAGTTGGGGAGGCCATCAGGGAGAAGATAGCAGAAGGAAAGGTGCGGAGGGAAGATATCTTCTACTGTGGAAAGGTGAGATCTTGCCTTCAGCCTCCACTGGGGACATTAGTTAATTCTCCCTCTTTGATTCTTTCAGCTATGGGCTACAAATCATGTCCCAGAGATGGTCCGCCCAACCCTGGAGAGGACACTCAGGGTCCTCCAGCTAGATTATGTGGATCTTTACATCATTGAAGTACCCATGGCCTTTAAGGTGAGTTCAGATGCCCAAAGGTCAGGTCTCTGAATTACATTTATTCTTTTTTTTTTTTTTTCAGCCAGGAGATGAAATATACCCTAGAGATGAGAATGGCAAATGGTTATATCACAAGTCAAATCTGTGTGCCACTTGGGAGGTAAGTTCAAATGTGCTTCTTATTTTAAAAGATGTTTGTTGACCTGTGGACATTTACTCTACAGGCGATGGAAGCTTGCAAAGACGCTGGCTTGGTGAAATCCCTGGGAGTGTCCAATTTTAACCGCAGGCAGCTGGAGCTCATCCTGAACAAGCCAGGACTCAAACACAAGCCAGTCAGCAACCAGGTACAGCCTAATAGCTTCCACTAGGGTGTGGGTTTGTGCTCTGCTCTCCAATGCAACCACATAGGTTGAGTGCCATCCGTATTTCACCCAGCCAAAACTCTTGAAATTTTGCCAACAACATGACATTGTCATTACTGCATATAGCCCTTTGGGGACCAGTAGGAATCCAATCTGGTAAGTAAAACTTTAGGAAGCATTTCCTTTGGCTAATTATGATGCATGTTTTGATATTTTTAAGGGTGAATGTTTCTTCTCCACCTTTGTTAAAGGATGCACTTCTAAACTCATTGGGGAAAAGGTACAATAAGACAGCAGCTCAAATTGTTTTGCGTTTCAACATCCAGCGAGGGGTGGTTGTCATTCCTAAAAGCTTTAATCTTGAAAGGATCAAAGAAAATTTTCAGGTAAGAGAATTGCTTTTGGAGATGTGAAAAGATCAAAAATGTTCTATTATTTCCGTTATTTCAGATCTTTGACTTTTCTCTCACTGAAGAAGAAATGAAGGACATTGAAGCCTTGAATAAAAATGTCCGCTTTGTAGAATTGCTCATGTAAGTTCCGGGGATCATTAATGGGTATTGACAACTTTTTTCTGTGGGGGAATTGTTTTGGCAGGTGGCGCGATCATCCTGAATACCCATTTCATGATGAATACTGACTGCAGGGAGTTCCTGAACAGATTTTTCACTCCCACGAGTGCCAAGACGGTGCAATGGGTAGTCCCCTAGATGTGAAAATGAAGAGAGAGGGTTTTACCATCCTGAGAAGAAATAATGATGGAAACATGTTTAATGTTTGTGCAGTGTAAATGACTTTGACTCAGTCACATTGAAGTAAAAATATTAAAATCTGTTGAAATAACTCTTAGGAAATTATCAACTAATTTTTTCAGATCAGTATCTTCTAGATTCCAGACAGAAAAAAATTACACTTCAGAAAAGACATCAAAGGCAACATATGACAACAAGTAATTTATGAATCTGGGTAGTAGCGTTGGTAATCTGAGTTCTTTAAGGGTTAACAGGACAACGAAGTGCATGTGGCAGTGTGCTGGCAGTGGCCTTGAGGCTTTGGACCATTGGTTACAAAACAGACACAGCCAAGATAAGATCCACACACACATTATTAACAAGGAAGTGATTTGCTGCACCTTGAGTTGAGAGGGCTACATGTAGAAAAGTCTTAAAATAGAGCTAAACACCACAGTGGTCAACAAAGCCATCATAATGTTGGTGTTTGTTTCCCTCCAATGTATGTATGTTTAGTTTTTATCCAACCTGAGGAATGAAAACTTAACTGGATCTCTCTTGCATCCTTAAAGGGCCTGAGTCTCAACATGGCTGCTGATCCATACTTACACATCTTACTGTCAATCTTGCCTACATTGATTATAGAACCACTATTACGTGAAAAGGCTTGAAACAACCAACATATACAAATAAAACCCTGCCTTGTAAAATAGTAAAAGAGAAGCCATATATTGGCTTTTCTTCTTAACTTGGGAGATATATTGAAACAAGGTGCTTTATAAGATTATTGTACTTAAGACTTTAATAGTGTTACTTGGATAGCTTATATGAATTTTGAGAATTTTATATGAATTTTGAGAAAGCAAGTTCAAAAGAACTCTGGTAATTTTCCTGTATGTACAATTTAAAGAGTGAATAAGATTATTAGAATTCAGCAATAGAGATATATCTATTTTCAATTCAACTACAGAAATATATTTTATTGGCCGGGTGCGGTGGCTCATGCCTATAATCCCAGCACTTTGGGAGGCCAAGGTGGGCAGATCAGGAGGTCAGGAGATCGAGACCATCTTGGCTAACAAGGTGAAACCCCGTCTCTACTAAAAATACAAAAAATTAGCCAGGCGCGGTGGCGGGGGCCTGTAATCCCAGCTACTCAGGAGGCTGAGGCAGAAGAATGGCATGAACCCGGGAGGAGGAGCTTGCAGTGAGCCGAGATAGCGCCACTGCAGTCCGGCCTGGGTGAAAGAGCGAGACTCCGTCTCAAAAACAAAAAAAAAAGAAAAGAAATATATTTTATTCATTCACATTAGGTCACTGTCATACTGTCATAGGATGAGAGAGTTCTTCAAAAATTATGTTTTCCCAAGATCAGTTGCTTATAGATAATGTTCAATGACCTCAAGACATATATTTTTGAGAAATTATCATTTTAAAAAATTTGGTCTATACTGATTGTTTTCACTGATTCCAATATTATTACTTATAACACTGACCTCTGGAAAATATTTTGTTCACAAGAAATAATAAAGTATAATGATTTGTTGCATCACATGAATCTCCATTCTGTTTCTAAGGTTGGGG